AGACCTGAGACCCCTCCGTAAGAAGGTAATCAGATGGCAGAGGATATGATTTTTCATGGATCTTAAATTTGCTTCGTACCTCTTTTTTGCCATATGGCTGACAGGCAAAACCTTGGACAGGTTGAGTGTTGCATAAAATATGAAATGAGCCTGAAGCCAGTGAATCCATGGAGGATTGTTTTTCTTCTTTCGGGCATGTGATAACAAGGGGTCCCCTGTATAACAAACAGCCGGCCGGCATTCACCTCTTGTCTCAAAATCTTCTTGGCGCCCGTTTTTGTTTTTTCAACTTGGAAATGGAATATATGAAAGACAGACTGAACAGTGGCAATCAAAATCCAGAAGGCTGGAGACATTTCTGCCATTCACAGAATTTATGAAAATCCCTTGTCTGGAAGGCTCTTGGAGAGCTCAAAATGCTCGGCGCGGCTGGTGAGTTCCCTGCAGCAGCTGGAAGTGGAGCTATAAATAGAGCGGGGAGGGAAGCGCCCTCCTGAGGGGAGCGGGCGGGAGATTCCCGGCTCTCCCCTCCGCCGCCGCGGCGCGTTCTACGCCGGGGGAAGCCGGCTGGCGGGCGCGCGGCCTTAACCCGTGCGACGCCGGGCAGCTCCTGCGGCAGCCGGGGAGGGCGTGATGGAGACCACGCTGGAAATGGGAATCAAGGCACGTTTCTAACCTTGTACTGGAACGATACATAGTCTGCGATTTCTCTCCCTCCCTGTCTTTCCTCTGCAGCTCCCCCCGGTTAACACCCGAAATTCGGCCTTAGAATACACACACACGATGGAATTTGTTCCATATCTTTTTTTTTAACCTTCGATAGGCATAAATCCAAACCTAAAATTAAAATCATCCCCAAATTTGGTTTTGGGAATCATGTTGGTTTTCACCCTTGAGCGGCGTTCCCTCCCCAGTGCCGCATGCTGCTTAAGGACTGTTACTTTCTTGGGGAGGGAAGTATCAAATGGAAACGGTGTGTGTGTGCGCGCGCGCGTTTATTTTTGGCGCATGCACACCCCTCGGTAGCCTCAAGGTCGGCGATACCCTGAGCATTCGGGCCCCCGCCTGCAGGACTCGCTCCTGCCAGCCAAGGACTCAAGAAGGAGGGAGTCCCCAGTCCCGGCGGGGCGCCTGGGATTCGGTTCAATATTTAGCACAGTCAGTACCGAAGCAGGGGCAGCCAGGTGGGAGCTGGGCGCCCAAAAGTTGGACCCCAATCAGCAGCGAGTGGGCAGCGGGGGCCTGGCTCGCCCGCGCCCGCGCCCCGGAGCTCTCCGGCTGGCTCTCTGCTCCCCGAAGCTGGGGAGCCGGGGGCGCTCTCCCGGGCCGCAAGCAGGCACGGAATTTGACGCCCGAGAGGCAGATGGTCCTGGCTAGGACTCCTGATTCTTCTCAGATGGAAACAGTTTCTCCCGGTGAACCTGCCGGAATTCTCAGTGGACTCGATCTTCAGCTTTGTCCACTGGCGCATTTCACCAAGGCCGCATTTACCGCTTTGAGGCAAATTTGAGCTTCAAATGGAGCGGGACTCCTGGTTGCAGAACGAGGTAAGGTCGCGACTAAGGTGACATTGACTAGGCTTTGTCCTACCTCCTCTTCTTCTTTCTCTAGGGTGTGGGAATGCGCATCTGCAAGACCAGAGGATGCAGAGCTTGCAGGAAGGAGGAAACTCACTAGGTTCAGGTTGGTTTGGTGCCTTTATGCCCTCAAGCCATGGATTATCATATTTGCTTTCTTCTTTTATTAGGTTCATGAAATTTTCAGGAATTAAAGTTAGTCCTGAGGAAAGTTCATGAATGTCTAATGCTGGACTGTGGTAAGTCCTCAGTCTTCAGCCATTTTTGTTTGGAACAAAGACTAATAGAATTTACCTCTTACAGATTCTTGCTGAGAGAACTACAAAAGGATGGACTCCAGCAAGAGGAAAAATGAATCTAAGGAATGGAGTGGGATATAAGCAATAACAGTGAGTAAAAATAGTAGTAAAATATGTACATTTGACCGGTCTTTGCTTTGTGTCTGCGCTGCAGGTGAGGAGGAGGAAGAGAAGCAGAAGAGCAGCTGGAGGCCGGCGGTGGCTGAGCAGCCCCCACACCTTTGAGCGAGCCGCCTGCCTCTCCACCGGCAAGGAAGCCCTGGGACCTCCGGATTCGGGCTGCCGGAGGGCCTGAGCGCCAGAGCCCAGGACCCGGCGGCCGGGGGCGCCATCCCCTCATGTTCTGGAGAAGGCGCAAATGTGAGCTGGCGGTAGCGGGGAAAGCCCTCCGCCCCCGCCAGGGGGGACCCGGGAAGCCCGGCCGGCTCTGTCGGCAGACTGCGGGGATCCCCTCCTCCGGCCCCGCCCCCACCCACCCCCGGCCGGGGTGCCGAGGCGGTTAACCCTACCCGCGCCGCAGCGCACTTGGGCTAGAGCGCCGCGCACCCAATCCAGATTCCAGAGCCTGCCGGCTGGGAAAGATCCGGTCTCGGGGTCGGCTATGATCCCGCAGCGGCCAAGGCAGGGCTCAGGCCCCGGGATTCTCCCCACACGCTGCTGCACTGGCGCAGCCGGTCGCCAAACTTTTTCTCCCCAAAGCCAGTGCCCCCGCAGTTACTTGGCGGGCAGCCGGCAGCCCACTCTCGGCGGGATGATCTGGGAGAAGCGGGCGTGGGACGAGGGGGCTGCTGTTTTGCAGCCCTGCGAGGCGTGCAGTCGGAGAAGTGGTCGGGGTTCCACACCGTCCCTGAGCCTGCCCCCGGCCAAGGTGGCCCGACGTGCTGCAGTGGCTGGCGCAGGTGATCCGGGCAGCGCGTCCGGCACTAGTCAAGGGGGCAGCGGCACGGGAGGGAGGGGCGCCTTTCTCTTTTCTCCTCCCCCTGCAGCCCAGCTGCACTGCGTGGGGGCTCTCCATCTCCACGCAATCAGCAGGCGGAATCCCTGCCCTGGAGCGCCCTGGCTCTGGACTGCACCCCCCTAGGGTTTGTCCTGCAGATTCCCCTCCCCATCTTTCTCTGCCACACACGCTTCCCTAAGCCGCGCGCGCCGCAAACTCAGTCTCGGTCCCCGCAGGTGATGTCATGCCCATTGTTTTGGTGCGCCCAACCAATCGGACTCGCCGCCTGGATTCTACCGGAGCCGGCATGGGCCCTTCCTCGCACCAGCAGCAGGAGTCCCCGCTCCCGACCATAACGCATTGCGCAGGGTGCACCACCGCTTGGTCTCCCTGCAGCTTTAACAGCCCTGACATGGAAACCCCATTGCAGTTCCAGCGCGGCTTCTTCCCAGAGCAGCCGCCGCCGCCGCCGCGCTCCTCACACCTGCATTGCCAGCAGCAGCAACAGAGCCAGGACAAGCCGTGCCCGCCCTTCGCGCCCCTCCCGCACCCTCACCACCACCCGCACCTCGCGCACCAGCAGCCGGCCAGCGGCGGCAGCAGCCCATGCCTCCGGTGCAACAGCTGCGCCTCCTCCGGTGCCCCGGCGGCGGGGGCGGGAGATAACCTGTCCCTGCTGCTCCGCACCTCCTCGCCCGGCGGCGCCTTCCGGACCCGCACCTCCTCGCCGCTGTCGGGCTCGTCCTGCTGCTGCTGCTGCTGCTCGTCGCGCCGGGGCAGCCAGCTCAATGTGAGCGAGCTGACGCCGTCCAGCCATGCCAGTGCGCTCCGGCAGCAGTACGCGCAGCAGTCCGCGCAGCAGTCGGCGTCCGCCTCCCAGTACCACCAGTGCCACAGCCTGCAGCCCGCCGCCAGCCCCACGGGCAGCCTCGGCAGTCTGGGCTCCGGGCCCCCGCTCTCGCACCACCACCACCACCCGCACCCGGCGCACCACCAGCACCACCAGCCCCAGGCGCGCCGCGAGAGCAACCCCTTCACCGAAATAGCCATGAGCAGCTGCAGGTACAACGGGGGCGTCATGCGGCCGCTCAGCAACTTGAGCGCGTCCCGCCGGAACCTGCACGAGATGGACTCAGAGGCGCAGCCCCTGCAGCCCCCCGCGTCTGTCGGAGGAGGTGGCGGCGCGTCCTCCCCGTCTGCAGCCGCTGCCGCCGCCGCCGCTGTTTCGTCCTCAGCCCCCGAGATCGTGGTGTCTAAGCCCGAGCACAACAACTCCAACAACCTGGCGCTCTATGGAACCGGCGGCGGAGGCAGCACTGGAGGAGGCGGCGGCGGTGGCGGGAGCGGGCACGGCAGCAGCAGTGGCACCAAGTCCAGCAAAAAGAAAAACCAGAACATCGGCTACAAGCTGGGCCACCGGCGCGCCCTGTTCGAAAAGCGCAAGCGGCTCAGCGACTACGCGCTCATCTTCGGCATGTTCGGCATCGTGGTCATGGTCATCGAGACCGAGCTGTCGTGGGGCGCCTACGACAAGGTACAGGCTTGAACCCCAGCCCACGCTACCGGCTTAAAAGTGCTTCTGTCTGACTGTGTTGCAGGCGTCGCTGTATTCCTTAGCTCTGAAATGCCTTATCAGTCTCTCCACGATCATCCTGCTCGGTCTGATCATCGTGTACCACGCCAGGGAAATACAGGTAACTTAGGTCCTGCTGTTTATGAATGACCCACTGAAGCTGATTTTCTACTTTATTTTTTCAGTTGTTCATGGTGGACAATGGAGCAGATGACTGGAGAATAGCCATGACTTATGAGCGTATTTTCTTCATCTGCTTGGAAATACTGGTGTGTGCTATTCATCCCATACCTGGGAATTATACATTCACATGGACGGCCCGGCTTGCCTTCTCCTATGCCCCATCCACAACCACCGCTGATGTGGATATTATTTTATCTATACCAATGTTCTTAAGACTCTATCTGATTGCCAGAGTCATGCTTTTACATAGCAAACTTTTCACTGATGCCTCCTCTAGAAGCATTGGAGCACTTAATAAGATAAACTTCAATACACGTTTTGTTATGAAGACTTTAATGACTATATGCCCAGGAACTGTACTCTTGGTTTTTAGTATCTCATTATGGATAATTGCCGCATGGACTGTCCGAGCTTGTGAAAGGTAAGTTTGTTTCTTTTCCTGAGAACATAATTATAAAGGACTGGTTTTGTTTGCTGTTTTTCAGGTACCATGATCAACAGGATGTTACTAGCAACTTCCTTGGAGCGATGTGGTTGATATCAATAACTTTTCTCTCCATTGGTTATGGTGACATGGTACCTAACACATACTGTGGAAAAGGAGTCTGCTTACTTACTGGAATTATGGTAAGTGTCTTTATACTTCACATCTCTTTTATGCTTTGGGTTTCTCTTCTCTCCTTGTTTTCAGGGTGCTGGTTGCACAGCCCTGGTGGTAGCTGTAGTGGCAAGGAAGCTAGAACTTACCAAAGCAGAAAAACACGTGCACAATTTCATGATGGATACTCAGCTGACTAAAAGAGTAAGTTACTATCCATATATCTTCAAAGAGAATTTATCAACTGCTTTGTTTGTTCTCTTAACAGGTAAAAAATGCAGCTGCCAATGTACTCAGGGAAACATGGCTAATTTACAAAAATACAAAGCTAGTGAAAAAGATAGATCATGCAAAAGTAAGAAAACATCAACGAAAATTCCTGCAAGCTATTCATCAGTAAGTATCATTTTTCATTTTTATCCTGTTGTGAACCTTTCTGATACCAGATTCTATCTTTTAGATTAAGAAGTGTAAAAATGGAGCAGAGGAAACTGAATGACCAAGCAAACACTTTGGTGGACTTGGCAAAGGTAAGCCTGAGGTGCTTAGCCCTCCTAGTTGCTAATTAACCTTCTTCTCAATCCTGTTTTTCAGACCCAGAACATCATGTATGATATGATTTCTGACTTAAACGAAAGGAGTGAAGACTTCGAGAAGAGGATTGTTACCCTGGAAACAAAACTAGAGACTTTGATTGGTAGCATCCACGCCCTCCCTGGGCTCATAAGCCAGACCATCAGGCAGCAGCAGAGAGATTTCATTGAGGCTCAGATGGAGAGCTACGACAAGCACGTCACTTACAATGCTGAGCGGTCCCGGTCCTCGTCCAGGAGGCGGCGGTCCTCTTCCACAGCACCACCAACTTCATCAGAGAGTAGCTAGAAGAGAATAAGTTAACCACAAAATAAGACTTTTTGCCATCATATGGTCAATATTTTAGCTTTTATTGTAAAGCCCCTATGGTTCTAATCAGCGTTATCCGGGTTCTGATGTCAGAATCCTGGGAACCTGAACACTAAGTTTTAGGCCAAAATGAGTGAAAACTCTTTTTTTTTCTTTCAGATGCACAGGGAATGCACCTATTATTGCTATATAGATTGTTCCTCCTGTAATTTCACTAACTTTTTATTCATGCACTTCAAACAAACTTTACTACTACATTATATGATATATAATAAAAAAAGTTAATTTCTGCACATACTCGTTTGGTCACTTGACATTTCTAAAG